AAGGCAGAGAATAAACTGTATTATGTTTCCCCTTGGAATGAAGCCAAACTCAATATTAATTTCTTTCTTAAACCACAGAGTTTCAAAAAGAAATAAAGGCAAACTAGAGTGATTGCAGTCTGAAGCGAGCCTCTGTAATTTCTGTAATTACAGAACGAGAGCAAAGCAAAGCAGGCATGAGCACAGTCTCATGGAGGGAGTGGGGTGGGGATAGGGGGAGGGGAAGAGCAGGCCCTACTCCCAGACCCACTACTCCCCGTCCTCGATTCCCTGGCTTTTCAGGGCTCCCCACTCACTCCATGGCGGGGCCATGGCCTGGGACAATGGCAGCCCTGAGACTCCAGCCCTGGCCTCTCGGTCTCTGCCTAGGTCCCCACCCCACGCAGCCGCCTGTCCCTCTGATGCAGTGGGACAGAGGGAGATTGTCCAAGGCGGTTTCCACACACTTCCCTCCCCCTTGCCTGCCATCTGGTCCAGGGCTGGGCTGCTCACAGCCAATCATCCAGCAAGGCCCATGGCCCACGGGCCCCACCCCCAGAATAGATCCTGGGTGTCGGTGACACTTCCCCCAACTTCTGCCCATCCAGCCACCCCCATGCAAGCCACCATCATCTCTCTGGACTGGCAGCCTCTGATCATGTATCCCTGCTTCCCCCTTGCCCCTATGCAGCCTTTTCTGGGCAGCCAGAGGGAGACTCTTAAACTAACCGTAAGTCAGATCTCCCACCACTTCAACCCCCACTTCCTCCCATCCCACTTAGAATGAAACCTGAATCCTTGCTGTGACCTCTGAGACCTGTGTGACCTGGCCCCTGCCCACCACCTCTGCCTGAATCCATTTCCTCTCACACTGGACTCCAACCACCTTGGGCACCTTGGTGTCTTTCAAAAGTGCCAGGCTCCTTCCTGCCTCAGGGCCTTTGCACTTGCTGCTCCCTCTGTTTGAAATACTGTATCCCAGAGAGTCCCATTTCTGGCTCCTAATTCAGACTGAATTTTTTTTTTTTTTTTTTTTTTTTTTTTGCTCAGGCCAAATAAAACAAGCCCAAGGGCCAGTTTTGACCCATTTTGCCACTTCTGATGTAGAGCTTCCAAACTGTACATGTTTTCTTTCCCTACAAAGCATCTTGTCATTCAGAGATTGGCAGAGGAATTCTTTGTGCTTGGTTTGGCCCCATTTTTATCAATGGCTTTAACACTTGGTCATAGAGCATCCACTGAGGAAGGATGGGATATCCTGGGAATGTTTTACCATCTTCCTGCCTGGAGTGTCTTTCACTAACTCCGTCCTTCCCAGAGGCCCCATGAGCGAGTCATCTTCTGGTTTACGAATCTGATCCCATTATCAGCCCTGCCCCATCCCTGCAGCTAGTCCCCAGGTTCCTTAGTCCGGTGTCCAAGACCCTTCATATACTGACCTTCCTAGCTTCACACTGTATACTTTAGTACATGTGTTTCCCTCCACTTGGAACGCCTTTTCTCTCTTTTTAAACCTGATGAACACCTATTCAACCTTCAAAGCCTTGCTCAAAGGACGCCTCGCCTAGGATACTTTCTCTGGCTGTATTAATGCGTTTCTTCTAGGCCTCCCGTGTCTTGTTCTTACACCTCTTGCAGCACTTATCACAGGGTATTATGATCAGCTATAGGCAGAAATATTTCTCCTTCTAGGCCATGACCTTGACAAGGGCAAGGGTCTTGTCTTATGAAATTCTCACACCCTGAGTGTCCACCCCAGCTCCACCCACATAGGAGGCCTCAGTAAGGATTTACAGAAATGAATCTTTCTGCTGGAACCTGTTAGTTCACTGATTCGGATTCTGGTGACCAGGGTGTAGTTCAGAATACAAAATGCTTGAAGAGACGGCTCCATTGTCGTTTCAGCACATAGCATGTGCTCAGTAAATACTTGCAGAATGAATGTGTTAGTGAGTGAGTACAGAGGACCTGACATGTCATCACTGGTGGTCTCACGTTAATAGTGCCCTTTGAACGTGGCTTTGGTGGAATTAAGTTAATCGTGGTATAGTATGCACCTGAAGGAATGTGGAGCCGCATGCTGGGTCTGCAGAATGTTGTCACCTGATGAAGAAGAACTGGAAGACGCTGGAAGAAGGCTTTGGAAAAATGCCCAGATCATGAGAAGGTGAGAGGTGTTTCTTCCGCCTGCTCCACCAGCAGGTAAAGGAGGCTGATCACAGGCTGGCACTCAGGGCGAGGTGGAAGAAATGCGTGGTCTTGCCACTACAGACCCGCAGAGCTGTCCTCCAACATGATCCAAGAGAGCCACAAAACACAGGGGTGTGTCTTGGGAAAGGAAAAGTAACAACTTGCAAAAAGGTTGGTTCTGCTTCAGAGAAATGTTCTAGAAAGACAGCCAAGTTACCCTGCCGTGAACTCACACACACCTGTGCTTTCTGCATGTTATGTTTCATAGGAGAGGGAAGTGCCGGGAATTAAAATTGCGGATGCACTGTTCCCCAGGTGTGTGGGTGAGGCACGCTTCCTGGGACCACTCCATTTAAGCATTGGGTCCCAGGCATGTTCACTACTAGCAGGAGGCTCTTTATCAATTTCCTCCCGTGGACCAGATGATTGGGATTTTTTTTTCTACCAGACTTTATTACAGAATAACTATTTTTGTATTAACTAAGCAAACAAATGTACCGCTCCCAGCTTCTGACTGGCCCAAGGTGCTGAGCTAGACCTCTTTGCTTTGGTACAAAGAGAGCCCAAAGCCAAGAGACTTGGCATTTCTGTTAGCTGGTATTCCCCAGGGTGACTAAAAGGATGATTTCCATTGGATTTTTTAAAATGCTGAAGACACTGAAAGACCTGAATAGTAAGCCCGTAATAAACGTTATTCGGTATTATTATTGTTGTTGTTGTAGCCTTCTGGGAAGTTGCGAATGCCAAATTAAGAACAATGGACCCATACCCAGATGGTGGCGATTGCAGTGATAACAATGGCTGAGATTTCCTAAGCCCTAACTATATGCCAGGCATAGTTGTACATGCTTTACACACATGATCTCATTTAATCATCACCATAACCCTCGGAAGGAGTTATTATTATCTTCCCATTTTATAGATGAGGGTCAGAGAGGTGAAGTAACTCACCCAGCATTAGTAGGTGTTGGAGGGAGCCGAGGTCTGTCTGACTCAGCACCAGGGTGGCTTTGCTGCTGTGTAAGTCAAAGAGCCTTCTCCGTTCTAAATCCTCAAAGAAGTATGAGTTATATCAATTCATGGCTTTACTTTGTTTATCTTCATATGTGCCACATCTTCTAAAAGGAAAACTCCAAATATAGTCATGTGGCTCCTCCTAGGGAATTATAGGCATTTGGCTGAATCTGAATACATATCCCCGTATTCCAGAAATTGGAAATCACATGTATGTCTGCTTTATGGTGAGGTCTTCAGAGCAGCCACCGTCTCTGATCGTTCAGGGCTTGGCATGAGGAGGTGCTCAATATAGTCATGGAGAAGAACTCATGGACTGAACTTCCTGGTGAACCAGAGGGATGGTGCAGAGATTTAAGATTGCAACAGGAACCCCCAAGCCAATGTAAGCAAAACATCTATTTCATGACTATGGGAATGTTTTGTAAAATCCAAGCACCAGCCTGAAGAAAGCCTGGAACTGCAAACTAGGAGCTTTGAGACACTCTATCTTTTGATGTCTAGTTTTCTCCTTCCTCAGCAGACCAAATCTCACTCTGAGTACAAGATGGGCAGAGGATGGCTGCCCCAGAGTCCCCAAGTCACTAGCAAAACTGCCCTTCTTCCTGGGTCCCATGCCAAATTCCAGAGAAGGAATTTGATTGGCTAGCCTGGGTCAGGTGGTCAGTCCTGATTCAAGGTGATTGGATCATTTTGAACAAATATGGCAGCTGGAGCCCACAAGGGTAGATCATGGGACCGTTAAGGGCATCATTGTTACCAGAGTTAATGGCTGAGGCTGCTCTCTCCTGCGTATCCCAAGAGTCCCTGGTAGACCACAGAATCGGCCGCCTCCTACTATCCTGCCATTCTCCAGAAGGGGAGGCAGGCACCCTACTGAGTCCAGAGCTCTCTCTAACATTGCCATGCCCAGGCCAGGATCTAGATGGGCATCCAAGACCAGCCTGTGTGCCGTGAAGGAGTTCAAAGTGAGCAGGCCATCCCTGAGAACGAGGAGCAGGGGTGTTAGGAAAGTTTGGATTATCTGAAGATGGCCTGGTTCTCCGTGAACTCTGGGAGGAGATGATGGTGTTTGGTAATGGGGACTGCATGCGAGGGGCTGGAGGGTCCCTCCTCTCCTCCCCTTCTCTGCTTTGCAGGATCTCACCCAGGGTGGCAGAAGGAGGCCTTCTGGAGCTGACCCACCCCCGACGACCATCAGGTAACGTCAACAGCCCCGGTAACAACATCCATTTCTGTGCCTGTTACCCACCCCGTCCTCCTAGGGTGCCCTTGAGCCGCAAAACTGCTGTCCACGTGGACCGGGGGTGACATCGCACGTCCATCTGCCAGGACCCCTGCGTCCAAATTCCGAGACATGGCGACCAACGGCAGCAAGGTGGCCGACGGGCAGATCTCCACCGAGGTCAGCGAGGCCCCTGTGGCCAATGACAAGCCCAAAACCTTGGTGGTCAAGGTGCAGAAGAAGGCGGCAGACCTCCCCGACCGGGACACGTGGAAGGGCCGCTTCGACTTCCTCATGTCCTGTGTGGGCTATGCCATCGGCCTGGGCAACGTCTGGAGGTTCCCCTATCTCTGCGGGAAAAATGGTGGGGGTAGGTGCTGGCCCGGGGACCTCCTGGCTGGGGGGGCCACGAGCTCTGTCTTCTTTACCTGCAGGAGCCTTCCTGATCCCCTATTTCCTGACACTCATCTTTGCGGGGGTCCCACTCTTCCTGCTGGAGTGCTCCCTGGGCCAGTACACCTCCATCGGGGGGCTAGGGGTATGGAAGCTGGCTCCTATGTTCAAGGGTAAGTCTGCAGATCAGGGACCTGGGTGGTGGTAAATGGACGCGTGTCTGTGTTCCGCTCCCAGGCGTGGGCCTTGCGGCTGCTGTGCTATCATTCTGGCTGAACATCTACTACATCGTCATCATCTCCTGGGCCATTTACTACCTGTACAACTCCTTCACCACGGTGAGTGGTCCCTTTGACCACCCCATCCAGCACAGGATGCGTCCTCATGACTGTGTCCTTGCAGACACTGCCGTGGAAACAGTGCGACAACCCCTGGAACACAGACCGCTGCTTCTCCAACTACAGCATGGTCAACACTACCAACATGACCAGCGCTGTGGTGGAGTTCTGGGAGTGAGTATGGGGCCATCAGGGGATGGCAGGGAGTAACTTTCTCCTCCCTCCACTGTTTGACCAGGCGCAACATGCATCAGATGACGGACGGGCTGGATAAGCCAGGTCAGATCCGCTGGCCACTGGCCATCACGCTGGCCATCGCCTGGATCCTTGTGTATTTCTGTATCTGGAAGGGTGTTGGCTGGACTGGAAAGGTAAGGGATATATGTGCACAGTGGGGACAGGAGAGGGGTCACCAGTCACCCACTTTCCTCCCAGGTGGTCTACTTTTCAGCCACATACCCCTACATCATGCTGATCATCCTGTTCTTCCGTGGAGTGACGCTGCCCGGGGCCAAGGAGGGCATCCTCTTCTACATCACACCCAACTTCCGCAAGCTGTCTGACTCCGAGGTGAGTGCCCCTCCCAGCCCGGATTCTGAGCCCTTTTGACAGTCTTTGATAATTCTGCCTATAGGTGTGGCTGGATGCGGCAACCCAGATCTTCTTCTCATACGGGCTGGGCCTGGGGTCCCTGATCGCTCTCGGGAGCTACAACTCTTTCCACAACAATGTCTACAGGTTTGAGAGGACAGCTGCGGGAGCCCCTTCCTACCCTCCTCACCCCACCCCTCCCTCTCTTCAGGGACTCCATCATCGTCTGCTGCATCAATTCGTGCACCAGCATGTTCGCAGGATTCGTCATCTTCTCCATCGTGGGCTTCATGGCCCATGTCACCAAGAGGTCCATTGCTGATGTGGCGGCCTCAGGTCAGTGCAACACTGTGTGGGGCCGGGCTCCTATTTTTCTTCTTTTTTGCACTTCTCTGTTCAGGCCCCGGGCTGGCGTTCCTGGCATACCCAGAGGCGGTGACCCAGCTGCCTATCTCCCCACTCTGGGCCATCCTCTTCTTCTCCATGCTGTTGATGCTGGGCATTGACAGCCAGGTGAGGGCGCCCCCCCCGCACCCCAGGAGCTCTGCAGGTGGCTGACCTCTGTTCCCACCTGAAGTTCTGCACTGTGGAGGGCTTCATCACAGCCCTGGTGGATGAGTACCCCAGGCTCCTCCGCAACCGCAGAGAGCTCTTCATTGCTGCTGTCTGCATCATCTCCTACCTGATCGGTCTCTCTAACATCACTCAGGTAAGCTCAGTAAGCACCTGGCACTCCCCCAGTGCACCTGTTCTCACCTCTTTTCATCTTGCAGGGGGGTATTTATGTCTTCAAACTCTTTGACTACTACTCTGCCAGTGGCATGAGCCTGCTGTTCCTCGTGTTCTTTGAATGTGTCTCTATTTCCTGGTTTTACGGTGAGTATCAGCCCCTCATCCCTTATTCATTCCTCATCCATCCCTCCTGCTCCCAATGTCACAGGTGTCAACCGATTCTATGACAATATCCAAGAGATGGTTGGATCCAGGCCCTGCATCTGGTGGAAACTCTGCTGGTCTTTCTTCACACCAATCATTGTGGCGGTAAGAACAAGGCCTGACTAGCCCTGTTAGGACCCCTCCCTCCCCTCCCCTCCACCCTCTCCAGGGCGTGTTCATTTTCAGTGCTGTGCAGATGACGCCACTCACCATGGGAAACTATGTTTTCCCCAAGTGGGGCCAGGGTGTGGGCTGGCTGATGGCTCTGTCTTCCATGGTCCTCATCCCCGGGTACATGGCCTACATGTTCCTCACCTTAAAGGGCTCCCTGAAGCAGGTAAGCCCTTCCCCACCCTTCAAATTGCCAGTGAGCCTCACACCTTCCTCCCCGGTACCCACAGCGCATCCAAGTCATGGTCCAGCCCAGCGAAGACATCGTTCGCCCAGAGAATGGTCCTGAGCAGCCCCAGGCGGGCAGCTCCACCAGCAAGGAGGCCTACATCTAGGGTGGGGGCCACTCACCGACCCGACACTCTCACCCCCCGACCTGGCTGAGTGCGACCACCACTTGATGTCTGAGGATACCTTCCATCTCAACCTACCTCGAGTGGCGAGTCCAGACACCATCACCACGCAGAGAGGGGAGGTGGGAGGACAGTTAGACCCCTGGGTGGGCCCTGCCGTGGGCAAGGATACCCGGTGGCTTCTGGCACCTGGCGGGCTGGTGACCTTTTTAATCCAGGCCCCATCAGCATCCCACGATCGGCCTTGGTAACCGCCGCGGTAGATCATTTTTATCCCGCCAGGGAGTGTGATGCAGGAAGACCACATGCGCTCCTGGCTTTTAAACCTGTTCCTGACTGTTCTCTTACTGCCGAAACCCTTGACTGTTATCTCGGACTTTGCAGGAGTTCCTTTCCCTCCGAACGCTGCTCCATGCACAGGAAAAGGGCATTTTGTACAATGGGGACTTCCCGGGAACGCTTGCTCTTAAGTACCAGAAGCCGGCGGAGCTCTGGCTTTCGTGTTTTTGGTTTTCTCCTTCCCAAGGCAGCTGGATTGAAAAAACAAAACAAAACAAAAAAACCCAGGGGCGTCAGTCGATATTCCCAGGGCCGCTTCTCCTGCAGTCTGTGGAGCGTCCTTGTCCCCGCCGCCGGAATGAATGAGCATTCTGCAGCCCGATGTCCCTGTCCCCTCCTCGCCGGGCCATTCTGATTGGACCTGGCCCAGTGCAATCTGTCCAGACAAGCCCTGCTTGCTGGAAAACTGCCACAAGCACAATTGATCTCTTTTTATCGCCATTCCAGGGGCCTCAGGTCCTACTGGGGAAACTTCCTATACCGGAGCTCCAGTTTCTCTTAAGCTGCCCAATTTCACAGAGTACAAAATAGTTGTAGGGGAAATCAAGGTGAAGGATCTGTCCGACAGTCAAGACGGATCCACAGTAATCTTTCGGTCTCCTTAAACTACCACCCTCGCTGCCACCCACCCCAAGCTGCTGCCGCCTCACCTTCCTTGAAATTTCTCAGCGGGAGTCTCCTCACTGCCACTAAAATCCACCCAGCCCACTAACTGAGGAGCTAGTGTTAATCCAGAGAACCCCCCGCAATGTGCTTCCGAGATTCAGACTGCTTCATTGGGAAGTATGATTTGTTCCTTTCTGGAATTGGGCTCCGTGGTGGCGGCGGCACTTCAAGCAAAGACAGTTTCTTGCAAGCTCCAGTAGCTCCGCGTGTCTCATTTGCCAGGAAGATGGGTTCCCACGTAGCAAATCGTACATTGTGCCCTGTAGCTCCTTAGCTAGTTAGCTCACAAGCCGTGTTTTATGACTAATCCTTAATAACTATGGTAAATAACTGTGACTGTGGGGTTTTTAATCTCTTGTCATTCTCATCCAAAAGTGACCAGCATACCAGTTCTTGCAATAAGATATTACCCTCAGAATATTAAGCACATTATTGTAGAGAAAAAAAAATATGTGTACACATATGAACGCACAACATGCACATTCATCCTCACATGTGGCACGTAAGGTCTCATTTGATATTGTGTAGGAAATCTGAAGCCTTTTCCTGAGGTCATCTGTAAAATAGTCTCATTGCCAAGGCATCCCCAGTGCCAGCTGGTGAATCCATGATCAAAATGCATACGTATTGTTAAATGATAAGGTTTAGAATGACAGGAACCCATCACTGTGTCTCATGGTCCCACTTCCCCATCTGTGTGTGAATTCCTTTAGACTAAGGGCAGGAAGACTTCCAGCTTTCTCTTTGTTCTTCAATGTGAAACTGAGACCAAGTCTCTCTAAGACAAATGCAGTGTATTTAATGTTTGTAAGCAATTCTAAGTGAGATGTTTGGCAAGAAATCCCCTAACTGATTTCCATCCAAACCTACCTTATAGAGCACAATATTAAGTGTTGTACAATTACTGTGAGAACTGTGAATATGTGTAACTTTTTTTTAGTATTTGCCCGGGGGGAAAAAGATATTGTATTATCATATATGCTTTTTTGCAATAAGGATTTATTCTCAGAACACCAAGTAAATCTATCTCTATATAAAAAATATATGTAATATATACATATTCAAAGTATATACAGAGCCTGTTTTAAAAAATACAGTATTATTTAGTAAAATTATCTGTTCTATGGACCAAATGTAAAATATTTATAAATGAAGATGCATTTTAAATGTCTATAAATGGTGTCATAACTAGAGCACGGGCGTTATGTAAGTTTCTAAGAATTTAGAGGATAAATAATAAAGGTTCTATGATATACAACATCAGACCTTCAATTCTTTGGGGTGGGGGCA